GTTCTAGGAAAGCCACGATCAGCTGGCACCATAGGTCTCTGCGAGTCAGGCTATTCTGGTTGCAGCTTTGACTCTGCTGTCTTTTATGGTAACTGCATCCACCTTGCCTTTGGGGATTGAGTGCTCTGATCACTTGACCCCAGCCCCTGTACTGTGCGTATGTCACTTACCCTCTTTATACCTCAGTCTCCTCCTCTATAAAATGGGCATCCTCATTGCACCCACCCCCAGGGCTGCTGTGAGGTATAGATGGATTAGCATATGGAAAGTAATAGAAGAGGGTCTCAAAGTCCATGTGTCGTTATCAGAATTATTTCATGATGGGGAGAGCTGGAGGAGAGAGGAAGGTGCTGAGCAGACCCACGTGCTCTCCCACCAGTGTTTCCTGAGCACCCACTATGTGCTGCCCACTGTGAGAGCTGTTAGGGTTGAAATAGGGAGAACAGCAGGATAGGGGCTGCCATCAGGAGCTTAGTGGGGAGACCGTTGTGCAACATGGTTACAGTGCTTGGGGTGGGGAAGCCCAGGGACTACAGGGGCCTAGGATCCAGGGCAGAATCATGGAAAGGACACAGCCGCCCCAGCCTCCCCTGCCTCCCCTGCCTCCCTGACCTCCTCTGTTCCCTGGCCTCTCCTGCCTTCCTGGCTTCCCCTTCCGCCCCGGCCTCCCCAGTCTCCCCTGTCTTTCCTGCTTTTGAGGTGGGCCAGGAGCTGCTGGTGCTCACTTAGCCTGTCCTGGACTCTGGGTGTAGCACTTCGATGTCCAGAAAATACCCCCGGGTTCAGCTTATCACACAGCCAAGAAAGGAGCTCCACACTGACACTAAGGGTGCATCCTGGGCTCATTCATCAGGGCATGCCTCCAAAATATTTCTCCACGTCTCCTCCCTTTGCCCACCTGCATTGTCTCTGTGCCTCAGCCCCAGCTGGGGGCCTGCAAGGATCCTCTATCTCCTCTGCCCCTGCACGGCTGGGTCCCAGGCAATCTGTCTGCCCACCACACCTCTCTCCTATTGCCCACCACGCTCCAGCCCCACAGTCCTCTTTCTGCTTCTTTCCCAGCCTCTGGGCTTTTGCACACGCTGTTCCTTCTGCCTGAACACCCTCCACTGGGCTGAGAACAACTCTCTGAGACCTCTCTCAGCTGTTGCTTCCTTTGGAAAAGCCGCTGCTGCTGTCCCTCTCCCAGCTCAAAGACCTGCTGAGCCTCCTGTCTTTTTCAGTTCCCATGCCCCCAGCACTTCTCCTTGGCCTCCTTTGGCCCAATTGACAATGTCCATTCTCAATGCCTTCCCACCCAGCGCTGAGCCCCACTGGGTGAAGGCAATGCCTGTCATGTTCACCACAATATCCCCTCCCCCATCACCACGACTGGTCCACAGTGATGCTCAAAAAAGATCTGTTGGTAGGCAATGCGAAGGTGCATTCATGTCATCCTGCAGGCGGAATTCTCCACGAGTTTTGAGCAGCCTCGGGTTTCCCACCACCTCCAAATCATGGAAGACACAGGGTAAGAGCAAAGACAAGGTGGCTGTGGCCGATCCGCTTGAGCCGGGTCCTTCTTCTTCCCCAAGTTCAGGCAGAGCCCGCGGAGCCATGGCCAGCCCTTCCAGCAGCTCCGAAGCCACTGGCAAGCCCCGAGGCAGGGATGGCAGTCCCAGGATGGGGGAGGAGGAAGTCCCTCCCGAAGAGAAGAGGCTGGGGCTGTAGCTGGAGGGGGGAAGCGCACAGCCCGAGGACTGCGAGGACGGGGAGGACCCGCCGCTGCCGGGCAGGAAGGAGACCGGCACCCAGACAGGTGGCGACGGCAAAGGAGTAAGTGATGCGGGCGCGGGGGTCCGGGAGTGCAATGGGAAGGTGCATTCATGTCATCCTGCAGGCGGAATTCTCCACGAGTTTTGAGCAGCCTCGGGTTTCCCACCACCTCCAAATCATGGAAGACACACGGTAAGAGCAAAGACAAGGTGGCTGTGGCCGATGCCGCTCGCGCCGTATCCTTCCTCTTCTCCAGGTGCAGGCAGAGCCCCCCAGCCGTGGCCAGCCCTTCCGGCAGCTCGGAAGCCACTGGCAAGCCCCGAGGCAGGGATGGCCGGCCCAGGAGGGAGGAGGACGACGTCCCTCCCGAAGAGAAGAGGCTGCGGCTGTAGCTGGAGGGGGGAAGCGCAGAACCCGAGGACTGCGAGGACGGGGAGGACGCGCCGCGGCCAGGCAGGGAGGAGACCGGCACCCAGACAGGTGGCGAAGGCAGAGGAGTAAGTGACGCGGGCGCCGGGGTCCGGGGGTGTTGGATAATCTTTCTGTCTTTTCCTGTGCTAGGAAGGAAAATACATGTACAGCCAACTTCCTTGAGGGTTCGTTCTTTTGCATCAGGGTGTCTCAAACTGATGCCCTTAAAACACCTGTAAGAGAATCATCCAGGCGGCTTGCTTGCTCTGCATGCAGGCCCTTTAGAATCAGACTCAGAATCCCTGGGGCTGGAGCCACAAAATGAAATGACATTTCAACGAGTTTGTCATCATGTGAGAGAGAATAGGTGAGTATTTGGATACCTATAATACAAAGTAGTGTGGCTATTCATATTTTGTTTCCCCTTCCAGGCACAGAGAAGTTGCCCATGACTCTGTGATCCGTTTTGTCCAATGAACCATGAGCAGCAGCAACTTGAGTCACCTCCAGGTGGAAGTGTTAAGAGGCTGCTCTATGATCCACCACATTCCCTTTGCCCTGAAGTGGTGATCAAGGACACATGCAGAGATGGGGCTTTTGTCAGCCTGGATCCCTGAGTGAACACAATGAACAGACCACCCCAGAATGCCCTAACACAGCCCAGACATGCAACGTGACCAAGAATAAGCCTCACTGTGGCCAGGCATGGTGGCTCATGCCTGTCATCCCAGCACTTTGGGAGGCCAAGGTGGGTGGATCATTTGAGGTCAGGAGTTCAAGACCAACCTGGCTAACAGGGTGAAATCCTGTCTCTACTAAGTACAAAAATTAGCCAGACAGTGGTGGCATGGGCCTGTAATCCCAGCTACTCAGGAGGCAGGAGAATCACTTGAGTCTGGGAGGCAGAGGTTGCAGTGAGCTGAGATTGCACCACTGCACTCTAGTCTGGGTGACAGAGTGAGACCCTGTCTCAAAAACAAACAAACAAATACCTCACTGCATGAGGCCACTGAGATTTGGGGTTTGTTGTTACTGCACCAGAACCCAAATCATCCTGACCGCTAGGGTGACCTAACTAGGGTTTCTTACCAAAAGCAAAGGCATTTTTAAAGTTCGTGACATTTAAACAAAAGAGCAAATACCAATATCTACCACTTTGTCAGGCTAAAAAACCCAAAGAAAGCCAACAGCCAGAAGTTAAAATAAACAGATCATTAGGTTGAAAATAGAACTGTCAAAACAGGCACAATTGACTTCATTTAGTGATTGCAAAGAACATCAGGCAAGACACAGGTGTGGTCATCATAACATTTATCACATGCTTCATTGCACATGTTTGACTAAGAAAAACACAAAGTATTTAAGCTCATCTGTAGTTCAAAGTGCCTATCCGTGTATTTATCTATTCATCCTGATTTATTTATTGAGCAACTCTTTTGTGCCAGGCACTGTGCTGTGTTGCGGGAAGTCAGGGACCCCAAATGGAGGGACCAGCTGAAGCCATGACAGAAGAACGTGGATTATGAAGATTTTATGGACATTTATTAGTTCCCCAAATTAATACTTTTGTAATTTCTTATGCCTGTCTTTACTGCAATCTCTAAACATAAATTGTGAAGATTTCATGGACACTTATCACTTCCCCAATCAATACCCTTGTGATTTCCTATGCCTGTCATTACTTTAATCTCTTAATCCTGTCAGTCGAGAAGGATGTATATCGTCTCAGGACCTGTAATAATTGCGTTAAGTACATAAATTGTACATCATGTGTGTTTGAGCAATATGAAATGTGGGCACCCTGAAAAAAGAACAGGATAACAGCAATTGTTCAGGGAATTAGAGAGATAACCTTAAACTCTGACCGCTGGTGAGCCAGGCAGAACAGAACCATATTTCTCTTCTTTCAAAAGCAAATGGGAGAAATATCGCTGAATTCCTTTTCTCAGCATGGAACGTCCCTGAGAAAGAGAATGCGCACCTAGGGGTAGGTCTCTGAACTGGCCCCCCGGGGCGTACCTGTCTCTTATGGTCGAGATTGCAGAGGTGAAATAAACTCCAGTCTCCCATAGCACTCCCAGGCTTATTAGGAAGAGAAAATTCCCGCCTAATAAACTTTGGTCAGACGGGTTGATCTCAAAACCCTGTCTCCTCATAAGATGTTATCAATGACAATGGTGCCAAAACTTCATTAGCAATTTTAATTTCACTTCCGTCCTGTGATCTGGCCCTGTCTCCACTTGCCTTGTGATATTCTATTACCCTGTGAAGTACTTGATGTCTGTCACCCACACCTATTCATATACTCCCTCCTCTTTTGAAACTCCCTAATAAAAACT